CGAGGCACCTCGCCTGTGCGTGCAGTACCTGTTTTGCTTCCACCCCATTCCCAGCAGCGGGTTCCGCACCTGGGATCGCACGTGAGATTTCCCCCCACCCCCCAACCGCATGCCTGGGCTCTACTACCTGCACCTGCCGCCCCACCCCTGCATCCCGCTCCGCACTTCCCGCGCATAGGTTTGGCCAGGCCCTCCCTATTGAGGCACCTGTTCTCCAAGACAGAGCCGCTGTGTCCCAGGTGCTCTGGGTGCAGGCGCGAGTGGGGATTGAAGGAGGCGCTCTTATTCCACTCTGTCCGGGACAGGGGCGGCTTTGTCCTAGGGCACTCTTGCTTTAATAGAGAGGGCCCGGCCACACCCACGTGCGGGAAGTGCGGGGCGGGATGCAGGGTTGGGGAGGCAAGGGCAGGAAGTAGGGCCCAGGACGCGGTTGGGAGGGCGGGGAAGCTCAGCTCACTTGGATCCCAGCTGCAGGGCCCGCTCCGGGGGAAGCCCCCGAGCTTCCCGGTTCCGAAAGTGTGCAGCCACTGAGAATTTATTAGCCTCGTGGATCCCTAATCTTTCCCCTTTTCTACCCTTTGGTCAGCCGCATTCTAACAAACGGCAAGCACACGCCCCGCTGGGTAGCAGCAACCCGAGAACGCCCCCACCCCCGCCCCCGCCAGACGCCGGTTCCCGCTTGAGAGGGTGAGGGTCCCGAGACCCCTGCGAGGAGGAGGGTCGCGGGGTTCCAGGATGCCGATGCCAAGCAGGAAAGATCACCTCGTTGCTTCTTCCACCGGCCTCTCCGCGAGACATAGCTAAACTTGAACTTGGCATTCCAAGGGTCTGGAAACATCTTCGTGGGACCCATCGAGAGGTTGTTTAAAGACTGGCACCCGCTCCCGCGCCCAGGTGGGGAAAGGGCTGGCCAGAAGTGAAAGTCCGGTCGGGGCGCCACACCTAGGCTGCGGATTCCGAGAGACTGGGAGGCTGGAGGCCTGGGAGGCGTGGCGGGGGCGGAGTCGCCGGGGGCCGGCTTCGCGCACTTCCCGGGCCCGGCCGGCCTGGATGGACTAGCCGGGGCCATGGCCGGCGCGGCGGCGGAGTCAGGGCGGGAGCTGTGGACCTTCGCGGGTTCCCGGGACCCGAGCGCACCGCGGCTAGCCTACGGCTACGGCCCGGGCAGCCTGCGCGAGCTGCGGGCGCGCGAGTTCAGCCGCCTGGCAGGTGAGGCGGGCGGGCAGGCTTGGGGGACACGAAATTTTAGTATTTATTTTGTGTTTTCTTTCAGGAACTGTCTATCTTGACCATGCAGGTGCCACCTTGTTCTCCCAGAGCCAGCTCGAAAGCTTCACTAGTGATCTCATGGAAAACACTTATGGTAAAGAAAAACACCTGAAACAGGTTTTAGTCGACTTGGTGGCCTTGTCTTTGTAACCTGCCAGGTAATCCTCACAGCCAGAACATCAGCAGCAAGCTCACCCATGACACTGTGGAGCAGGTGCGCTACAGGTAAGCATCAGGGACACCTGCCTGACTGGGCACGCGGGTTGCGGGGATGCTGTGCTTCTTCCAGAATCCTGGCGCACTTCCACACCACCGCAGAAGACTACACTGTGATCTTCACTGCCGGGAGCACGGCTGCTCTCAAACTGGTGGCAGAGGCCTTTCCATGGGTGTCCCAGGGCCCAGAGAGCAGTGGGAGTCGCTTCTGTTACCTCACCGACAGCCACACCTCCGTAGTGGGTATGCGGAACGTGACCATGGCTATAAATGTCATATCCACCCCGGTCAGGCCAGAGGACCTGTGGTCTGCAGAGGAACGTAGTGCTTCAGCCAGCAACCCAGACTGCCAGCTGCCGCATCTCTTCTGCTACCCAGCTCAGAGTAACTTTTCTGGAGTCAGATACCCCCTGTCCTGGATAGAAGAGGTCAAGTCTGGGCGGTTGCACCCTGTGAGCACGCCTGGGAAGTGGTTTGTGCTGCTGGATGCAGCCTCCTACGTGAGCACCTCGCCTTTGGACCTGTCAGCTCACCAGGCCGACTTTGTCCCCATCTCCTTCTATAAGATCTTCGGGTTTCCTACAGGCCTGGGCGCTCTGCTGGTCCATAATCGTGCGGCTCCTCTACTGAGGAAGACCTACTTTGGAGGAGGGACAGCCTCTGCGTACCTAGCAGGAGAAGACTTCTACATCCCGAGGCAGTCGGTAGCTCAGAGGTAACCTTGCCACAGGGGAGGGGTCAGAGGAGCTTGACCTGTTCTCCTTACCCCGTGGTTATAGGTTTGAAGATGGCACCATCTCATTCCTTGATGTTATCGCGCTAAAACATGGATTTGACACCCTAGAGCGCCTCACAGGTCAGTGGACATTTCTATCCCTGTGGAATTTGATGATTCTCTTGTGTTTCATGATTGATTTGAGGTGGAATGGAGAATATAAAGCAGCACACCTTCACCTTGGCTCAGTATACCTACGTGGCCCTGTCCTCTCTCCAGTACCCCAATGGAGCCCCTGTGGTGCGGATTTACAGCGATTCTGAGTTCAGCAGCCCTGAGGTTCAGGGCCCAATCATCAATTTTAATGTGCTGGATGACAAAGGGAACATCATTGGTTACTCCCAGGTGGGTTTTCTTTCCATCCTGCTGACTTTATTATGGCTCATTCCATGTTACATTAAATCCGCAGGTGGACAAAATGGCCAGTCTTTACAACATCCACCTGCGAACTGGCTGCTTCTGTAACACTGGGGCCTGCCAGAGGCACCTGGGCATAAGCAACGAGATGGTCAGGAAGCATTTTCAGGTTGGTACAGGGCTCTGCGATCCAGACGCTGGACTCTGGCTGATGCACTTCCCTCTTATCCTAGGCTGGTCATGTCTGTGGGGACAATATGGACCTCATAGATGGGCAGCCCACAGGATCTGTGAGGATTTCATTTGGATACATGTCGACGCTGGATGATGTCCAGGCCTTTCTTAGGTTCATCATAGACACTCGCCTGCACTCATCAGGGGACTGGCCTGTCCCTCAGGCCCATGCTGACACCGGGGAGACTGGAGCCCCATCAGCAGACAGCCAGGCTGATGTTATACCTGCTGTCATGGGCAGACGTAGCCTCTCGCCTCAGGAAGATGCCCTCACAGGCTCCAGGGTTTGGAACAACTCGTCTACTGTGAATGCTGTGCCTGTGGCCCCACCTGTGTGTGATGTCGCCAGAACCCAGCCGACTCCTTCAGAGAAAGCTGCAGGAGTCCTGGAGGGGGCCCTTGGGCCACATGTTGTCACTAACCTTTATCTCTATCCAATCAAATCCTGTGCTGCATTTGAGGTAAGGAATTTCACAGCAGCACAGAAAGTCTTCTGGCCTGAGACACGTCTACCTTTTTGTTTAGGTGACCAGGTGGCCTGTAGGAAACCAAGGGCTGCTATATGACCGGAGCTGGATGGTTGTGAATCACAATGGTGTTTGCCTGAGTCAGAAGCAGGAACCCCGGCTCTGCCTGATCCAGCCCTTCATCGACTTGCGGCAAAGGATCATGGTCATCAAAGCCAAAGGTGGGAAAACTGCTTCATTTTCACAGAGCAGCTGATAAATTTGTTTTTAACCTTTGTTCATTAGGGATGGAGCCTATAGAGGTGCCTCTTGAGGAAAATAGTGAACGGACTCAGATTCGCCAAAGCAGGGTCTGTGCTGACAGGTGAGACTCTGAAGCACGTGAAAATCTCAGCTACAGTTCACTCTTTCTCTCTCTCTTTTGCCAGAGTAAGTACTTATGATTGTGGAGAAAAAATTTCAAGCTGGTTGTCAACATTTTTTGGCCGTCCTTGTCATTTGATCAAACAAAGTTCAAACTCTCAAAGGAATGCAAAGAAGAAACATGGAAAAGGTATTACATTTTGAATTGGTTCGTAGAGAACAAACTCTTCTTTTAAATGCTCCATCATTTTCAGATCAACTTCCTGGTACAATGGCCACCCTTTCTCTGGTGAATGAGGCACAGTATCTGCTGATCAACACATCCAGTATTTTGGAACTTCACCGGCAACTAAACACCAGGTAAGACCTCATACCTCGGGACTAGCAGACAACCCTACTTACTCTTTTTGGTTGCTTTAATCAGTGATGAGAATGGAAAGGAGGAATTATTCTCACTGAAGGATCTCAGCTTGCGTTTTCGTGCCAATATTATTATCAATGGAAAAAGGGCTTTTGAAGAAGAGAAATGGGATGAGATTTCAATTGGCTCTTTGCGTTTCCAGGTAAGTTTGGGGAAGTTCTATTATCCTTCCTCGGCAACGCTGTGTTTTCCTTCTCACCTGCCAGGTTTTGGGGCCTTGTCACAGATGCCAGATGATTTGCATCGACCAGCAAACTGGGCAACGAAACCAGCATGTTTTCCAAAAACTTTCTGAGAGTCGTGAAACAAAGGTAAGCGTGATTGCAAAATATGACACCTGGTTCTTTTTTGTTGTTGTTGCTGTTTTGTTCACAGGTGAACTTTGGCATGTACCTGATGCATGCATCATTGGATTTATCCTCCCCATGTTTCCTGTCTGTAGGATCTCAGGTGCTCCCTGTGTTGAAAGAGAATGTGGAAGGTCATGATTTACCTGCATCTGAGAAACACCAGGATGTTACCTCCTAAAAAAAATTTTTAGCATAAAGTTTCTCTTTTACAGTGATCTCTATTATTGTTAAGATCTGCAACTTGGTTCAGTAGAACTTGATGTTTTGAATAAGGAGAGCTCTTTTTCTTTAGAGGCAGGGAATGCTCTCACCTGCTTCCTTCTGCCTTTGACTTCTCACCCTGCAAATTTGCACTGGCTGTGCTCAGGAGAGCACTTCTGAGGCCTCAGGAACGAATGCTGCACCCACATCCAGTGAGGCTCCTGTAGGTATTTGAAGTATAATCACTTGTAATCAGATGAAATTTTTAATGAAGTTCACTGGGAAGATTGAACTTACTGCGGGTCCCTATTTTGCCATTTTCTCACATTGTTACTTTGTTTTTAGAGAGCATCTTTGGATCTCTCCAACCCGTTTGTAGTGAGGAAGGGAGTCTATGCCCAGTGATCCTGGGTATGAGAAGGTGCTCCTCTCCTCCCATGTACATGATGGTGTGGGTTTATGCTCAGGGGCCCAGAGGGTAACTTGTGACCACATTCCTTGAGGGGAGTTTCTACCAGAATATTTATATTCTGAGCAAAGGCACAGGCCAGCAATTCCTTTCCTGTTGCTTCCCATCCCTGGCCTCCGTCCTCATCCCCCACTGAGTTGATGCACTGAGGATGGCTCACGAGCCTGAAGTTACACTCAGTGATGGCTGTGCTTATGCAGGTTGTCATCCTCCCCTCCACAAGCCCACAGGATGGTGTTGGTCCATCACCCGAGAGCCTCCAAATCCTATCGAGGGAGGAACTTTGGCATTCAGGAATCCTGTCTGTATCATCTTTGACCACTGCTCCTGCAGCCTCCAGATGAAAATGTCCAGTGAGGAAATCTCATTCTCTAATGAAGTTACCCATCCCGCTGAGTTTCTAAGAAGTTTCTCCCTGTGCGGAGCTTGTGTGTGCCTTATCTGCTTCTGCATGACTTCCAGCCTGGGGTCTTACCCTGTCCTCTGGAGCAATGCAGAGTGAGTACATCCACTCCACATTCATTCTGCTGGCGTCCTTCTGAAGCCTGCTGTCCATGTGTGAACCCAGTCCCTTCATCATCTTCCCCCTGGATGGTTGTATTTTTCCAGTCACTTCTCCCCCAAATGTCTGCCTGCTGCAGCCCACTGCATCTTTTGAAAGCCTGTGCCACCCCATCTCTCCTGCTGCTCAGTTGGAGAGCAGGCTCCAGGCTCAGGCTTCCCTAATGTATCTGTTCAGAGCCTGTGGGATTCAGGGTCAGTTTGTTTCATTATCACATTTGTAGGACTTTGTGTTGTTCCCAGCACTAGGTGAGATTTGAAAGATGAGGTGTGCTCTGTTCTCAAGGATTGTTGAGATGGAGCCTAATGATTGCACACTCACGTGCTGTGAAGAGTTAAGGGTAAAAAGTACAACTCTGACTCTGGTTCCTGAGATCACCGAAAGAAGAGGCAAATGAAGTTAGGTGGGGTGGGGTGGGGTTTATTGTTTTGAACTGTTTATTAAAAACGCAACCTCTTCAAAGACTCAGCACTGCCACATCATATGAGTGGACTTGTCCTCATCAGCTAACTGATAGGAGAACAATGCCCTAAAGTAATGGATTTATCCACCTACTCAGGCCAGTTTCATGCAGGAGGGAACTTTCCAGATGGCACATTGCCCCATTTCCAAGACCTTCCGCTGACAAATGCATCATATTAATTATGATGGAAAACAAGTAAGAAGGCATGCTCTACAAAAATTAGGTCACTTGCCCAGGTGCGGTGGCTCACACCTGTAATTCCAGCACTTTGGGAGGCTGACGTGGGCAGATCATGAGGTCAGGAGATCGAGACCATCCTGGCTAACACGGTGAAACCCCGTCTCTACTAAAATACAAAAAATTAGCTGGGCATGGTGGCATGCACCTGTAGTCCCAGCTACTTGGGAGGCTGAGGCAGGGGAATCGCTTGAACCCGGGAGGCGGAGGTTGCAGTGAGCCGAGATCATGCCACTGCACACCGGCCTGGTGACAGAGCAAGACTCCATCTCAAAAAAAAAAAAAAAAAAATTAGGTCACTTTTGTCATCAAGAATATGTTTTTCTTATCCACGTCTATGTCACCTTTTGCAGTAGATACTTTCATGACTGATTTCAGGCTTTTTGTTTTTTTGAGACAGGGTCTCACTCTGTCACCCAGGCTGGAGTGCAGTGGCATGATCACAGATCATTGCAGCCTTGACCTCTTGGGCTCAAGCGATTCCCCTGCCTCAGCCTCCCAAGTAGCTGGGACTACAGGCACACATCACCACATCCAGCTAATTTTTTTTTTCTTTTTTTTCTTTTTGGTAGAGATGGCATCTCACTTTGTTGCCCAGGCTAGTTTTGAATTCCTGGGCTCAAGCCATCCTCCCGCCACAGCCTCCCAAAGTTCTGGGATTACAAGTGTGAGCCACTGTGCCCAGCTTTTGATTTCAGACATTTTAATGCAGATCCTCTCCTTTACAGCACTATTATTTGGTTATCTACTTATAATTACTGATTTAACATTGATCTGTTTTCACTAGACTGTAAGCTCCATGAGGACAAGTCCTGTGCCAGTATATCTCTAGTGTCAGCAGACAATACTCAAAATTTGTTGACAGACTATTTAAAGCTGCCCCTATTTTTATCATTAATTGATTGAATATTAATTAAATATATTTTATTAATTTAAAATGAATTTTAAATGCATTTTTTCTTTAGTGTCTACCTTCAATATTTCTTGTATGAAGTTTCAGCTAAAAATGTACTTTGTGTATCTGTAGAGTGGCTTCATATTCAGAGTTTATGGACATTTATGATTTTATGTCCCCTCCTTGGTTCTTATCTCCTGGAGTTCAGCCTTATGTGCTTCTCAAAGTGTATAACAAAATCAAAGACAATGTCATGTCCCTTGAATTTAATTCTAACACCAAACCTTGGTGTTAGAGTCACAAAAAGTCCTTTTTTAAAAAAACTTGGTGAGAACAGACAATAACTTGTCTTTCTGGGCATTCGCGTCATGGTCCTTTTAGCCAGAAGAGAGGTTTTCTTTTGCATAGTTTGGTGAGCATCAAGAATCCTTTAAGGAGGGTGGCGGTGCTGACTTCTCCCCATTGAGAGTCAGCCTCATCCCCTCCTCAGCCTTGTGGATGGAGAAGAACAGGCAGTGATATACATTTTCTGCTGTTGAAAGATGTCCGCTTATCCTTCTCTTTCAGTGAAAAGTTGCTTTTTTATTCAATATGTACTGAACAGGTTCTAGAGTTTCAGAAACAAAAGAAACAGAACCAACATTTATAGATCTCACTATAGAGGCATCACTAATTGGGGAAAGACAGACTAGGTAATAGTCAGATGTGATATAGTATGTTTAAGCTATAGGATGGCAGGTGCATGAGTGTTGGTTGTATTATTCTTTATTTTTTTGTATGACTTATGATATTCATGATAATTAAAACGTTTTGGAACAATTCATCTCAATTTTCTTTGCTTTGTTTAAAAAGCAA